TTAAGCTTGATGATTTTCACCATTGTGGATCAATAATATAATTTATCCTATTTCTCCCACTGTGGCAATACTGAAATAAAAATGTAAAACCAGTTTATCTGTTTTCTAATGCCTGGTTTACTCTTCTGAATTCTATAAATCATTCTGTTTTTCATATATACACATACATATGCATACACTATATGTATACATATAAATTTACTATATATGTATATATACCTACAAATATATATGCCTACAAGTATCCATATATACCTCCTATATATGTATATAAACCTACTATATATGCCTACAAATATATATATACTCTCTCTACACACACATACATGCACCTACACAGAAATCTGCAGGAAAATGACACTTTCACATATTCAAAGGGATCCCAAAAGAGTTCAAAAGCCAAGATTGGAAGCACCAACCCATGGAAAGATGTATTTAAAATCACAAAATACTTCTGTGGACACTGAGAAAAACCAAGCCACACAAACGTTTACATATGAGCGTGATTAGAAGGTGGGCAGACTGCCTTAATCAACTTTATATAAACTCTTGACATAAAAGTGAAAAAATGAAACATAAATGATATATTTTCTTAGCTCAACCGTTAAAAAGCCAATTACCTACTCGTGAACGTTTGCCACATACAATAATACTTTGAAGACACTTCATGATCAGAAGTGAGAAACTCTAGGCATTTGCATCCAACCGTCATTTTATCTGTGAAACTGCTAGTAAAACATAAACCTGAAAGGCATTACTCCCAGCTCTAAGGCGACATCGCTGTCATTAAAGAAAACCTGTGCCTGAGTTGGCTGAGTACCTTCTTGCAGAGTCCTCTGTCCTCGCGGAGTGGGAGGGTCACACTGGGAGAGACTAATAAGGGCAGAGATGCGTCCCCCTTCCCCACTCGCAGGGAGCTCACTCCTCGGCGGTGCCGCAGCCCTGTCCGGACTCCACTGCGCCTCTGAGGGGCTCAAATACGAATTCAAGGTAAGCTGCGCGGCTTTGCGACCGGCTCTGCACTTGCCCTCTCACACATGCCCGGGCTATGTCATCTGCTCGTGTTCCTAGTTATCTGTGTGCATCTGCTTTTCAAGAAAATGTAAAAACTGTGCTACACATGGAAATATGTTTAGGTGGATAAATAATGCACACCTGCATACGTTTCCATAGGGGCCTTAAGGATGGGACCAAAAACGTTTGGCAGGAGACGGCCACTCTCATGTGGTACATACCATGTAGTTCGTGTTCCTATGTTCACATGATGCAGGCTTCATGCGTTACACCTAAGTTCTAGGTGGTTTTTCTGGCTATGTGTGTCTGTGAAGCGGAACTATGGAGCACTGCTGATGCGGGTAGGGACAGACATCAAATACATTACAAAAAAACTTTATTCAAATTTTTTTTTTTCTGTTGCAGATCCGTGGCCGTTCACATGGTTTCAAGGCACAATGAGACTCACTGGCCCTTGGAAACTTTGGCTTTGGATGTCAATATTTCTGCTTCCTGCTTCCACTTCCGTGACCGTTAGGGACAAGACAGGTATCCAGGCCAACTCTTTGCCTAATCACCAAAAATCCTCTATGCTTTTTTTCTTTTTAAATAGAAGAGTCATGCCCTATCCTGAGAATAGAGGGACATCAGCTGACATATGACAACATAAACAAACTTGAAGTTTCAGGTAGGCAATATAATCCTTTGCAAAGTAATATTTATTAAATTGAATCATCTGTTACATTTTACAGGTTTTGATCTAGGAGACAGCTTTTCTCTAAGACGTGCATTTTGTGAAAGTGATAAAACCTGTTTCAAATTGGGAAGTGCACTTCTTATTAGAGACACTATGTAAGTAAAAAATTATTTTCTTTATGTTTAATCCCCACAAAAGTTCTTTGTTTTCCTCCCACAGTAAGATATTTCCCAAAGGCCTTCCTGAGGAGTACTCAGTAGCTGCCATGTTTCGAGTACGAAGAAACGCCAAAAAGGAACGGTGGTTTCTGTGGCAGGTTTTAAACCAGCAGAATATTCCACAGGTAAAGTACCATTAGAGTTGTGCTCATTAGTTAAAACATTTAAAGATACTTTACATTTTTGCAGATTTCTATAGTAGTTGATGGTGGAAAGAAGGTGGTGGAATTTATGTTTCAAGCCACAGAGGGAGATGTGTTGAACTACATTTTTAGAAATCGAGAACTCCGTCCTTTGTTTGATCGTCAGTGGCACAAACTTGGCATTAGTATACAATCCCAGGTCATTTCACTTTATATGGATTGTAATTTAATTGCGAGGAGGCAGACTGATGAAAAGGACACTGTGGATTTCCATGGACGGACAGTTATTGCTACGCGAGCTTCAGATGGCAAGCCTGTGGATGTAAGTTGTGATGTTAGTTGTGAAAGAGAACTAAAGATGTTTCTTATTACTAATTTTTTCATAGATTGAACTTCACCAACTTAAAATCTACTGCAGTGCAAACCTCATAGCTCAAGAAACATGTTGTGAAATATCAGATACTAAGGTAAGTTAATTTTCTTTGCATATGAAGAATGACCCATTTCCTAAAGCCTCTTTTTGGATTTTAGTGCCCAGAGCAGGATGGCTTTGGAAATATTGCATCATCATGGGTAACTGCTCATGCCAGTAAAATGTCTTCATATCTGCCAGCAAAGCAGGAACTTAAAGACCAGTGCCAGTGCATTCCAAACAAGGTATGCTAGTTTTAATTGGTGCACACTGAAAGGTTTGCTAACACAGATATGCATTTTTGCTCAGGGAGAAGCAGGATTACCAGGAGCTCCGGGTTCACCTGGGCAGAAAGGGCATAAAGGAGAGCCGGTAAGAAAAAAACAAATACTGATGGAGAAAACATCATAAACATTATTCTGTGTACTTCTTTTAGGGTGAAAATGGTTTACATGGTGCTCCAGGATTCCCTGGTCAAAAGGTAAAGAGTTCTTGAATGTTTCATCTGAGTTAATTACTATACACATCATATTCCTCTTCTACAGGGAGAGCAAGGTTTTGAAGGCAGCAAAGGAGAAACTGGTGAAAAGGTAAATATCTCTTTTTACATTCACATCTGTAAGATTTTTCATTGTATAAATTGTTTCTTTTTAGGGTGAACAAGGAGAAAAAGGAGATCCAGCTCTGGCTGGCCTTAATGGAGAAAATGTAAGCCTAACTCTTTTTTCTGATACTCTGTTTGAACTGTGTATTGGTTATATTCTTTCTACAGGGTTTGAAAGGTGACTTGGGTCCTCATGGTCCACCTGGCCCAAAAGGAGAAAAGGTATTGTGTTTACCCAGCCAAGCCCAACCTTTGGTAATTGTAGCTTTTCTTTAATCTATTTTAGGGAGATACAGGACCCCCAGGACCACCAGCCTTACCTGTAAGTATTCTTGAAATCAAAATTCAAAATTGGTGTATTAACATGTGTCTCTTTTTCCTCATAGGGTTCCCTGGGGATACAAGGCCCCCAAGGTCCACCTGGAAAAGAGGGTCAGAGGGTAAGTAAAGCTGGAACAACTGGTGGGCATTAGTATTTATCATCTATTCTTCTTTGGTTTCAAGGGAAGACGAGGGAAAACAGGACCTCCCGGAAAACCAGGACCCCCAGGACCACCTGTGAGTAAACAATACAATGACTGTCCCTTTAAATATATTTGTCTTTGATTTGTTTATAATACAGGGACCTCCTGGAATACAAGGAATACACCAAACTCTTGGTGGATATTATAACAAGGATAACAAGGTATGGCTTCTTTTTTCCCATAATTTATAATACTTTTGTATTTTAAATTGTTTTTCACCCCTAGGGAAATGATGAACATGAAGCTGGAGGCCTGAAAGGAGACAAGGTAATCAGATTTTTTTTTTTTAGATGGAGTCTTGCAAAATCTCTCTTCTGCTTTGTCTTGAAAGGGTGAAACTGGACTACCAGGATTTCCAGGGTCTGTTGGCCCTAAAGGACAAAAAGGAGAACCTGTAAGTATTTTAGCTTTGAGGACAGAGGAAGAGTTTAATTCTATTTTCTACCCCTTCTCCTTAGGGAGAGCCTTTTACAAAAGGAGAAAAAGGAGATAGAGTAAGTAGATATTTTATCACTACCTTGGGTTTCATTACCCTTATAGTAATTATTTTATTTACAGGGAGAACCTGGGGTAATAGGATCACAGGGAGTAAAGGTAATTTCCTGGCATTCTTCAATTTCCTCTCCACATTGATCTTTCCTTCCCCCCACGTGTTTAGGGTGAACCTGGAGATCCCGGACCCCCTGGTTTAATAGGAAGCCCAGGACTAAAGGTATATAAGAAATAACTAAGATTTCTTGGGAAAAAGCTAAAGTATATACCACCTTTTATTTTAGGGTCAGCAAGGATCTGCAGGCTCCATGGGACCCAGAGGACCGCCAGGAGATGTTGTATGTATAATGTCTTTGATATTTCTGGAATTTTACTCTTTCCTATTAACTCTGAGTTTTCTAGGGATTGCCAGGAGAACATGGTATCCCAGGAAAACAAGGCATTAAAGGAGAAAAGGTATAGTTTACATTTTCCTCATTTTATATGTTTCAAAGTAAGAATCTTACCTTGTTTTCTACAGGGAGATCCGGGTGGGATCATAGGCCCTCCCGGGCTTCCAGGTCCAAAAGGTGAGGCTGGTCCTCCAGGGAAAAGCCTGCCAGGGGAACCAGTAAGTATTAGCCCTTTTGTTAATATTTTTCTGAAGATATGTATTCATACTTTTTTTCTTTTAGGGATTAGATGGAAATCCTGGAGCACCTGGTCCACGTGGGCCAAAGGTATACAAATATTATAGTTAATTTTTAAGGAACCTTGCAGTAACAGAAGCCTTTCATTTCACAGGGTGAAAGAGGACTTCCAGGTGTTCACGGTTCCCCAGGGGACATAGGCCCACAAGGGATAGGAATTCCTGGCAGAACAGTAAGTGAAATTCATTCGAGTCCTTGTTGATTAATTTTAATAATAAAATCTCATTTGTACTCAGGGCGCCCAAGGACCAGCTGGAGAGCCAGGTATTCAGGTAAGCTATTTAACTAATTTTTTAGCACAGCAAAGTAACTGTTTTTATTTCCCTCCTTTTCCAGGGTCCTCGAGGTCTCCCTGGGTTGCCAGGAACTCCAGGGACTCCAGGGAATGATGTAAGGACTTTCTTTATCTACCCTCCCCCATTCAAAGATTGAACATGGATACCTCTGTTTTCAGGGAGTTCCAGGGAGAGATGGAAAGCCAGGCCTGCCAGGCCCCCCAGGTGACCCGGTATGTAGACAAACCTTGTCTGATTTATGTATGCATGTATTTGGTTTTATCTTCTTAACCACAGATTGCACTTCCTCTCTTGGGAGACATCGGTGCTTTGCTCAAGGTACTCTATTGCTATGTAAGAAATTATGTGTTTCCCTCAGTAACCTTATCTTTATACTCATTAGAATTTCTGTGGCAACTGCCAAGCCAGTGTCCCAGGGCTGAAAAGCAACAAAGGAGAAGAAGGAGGTGCTGGTGAGCCTGGAAAGTATGATTCCATGGCCCGGAAGGTGAGAAGCCTGGCTGAATGTTTACGATCCCTCCTCTCAGTTCTGTTCTTCCTCTGTCTTCTAGGGTGATATAGGGCCACGGGGTCCTCCAGGAATCCCAGGAAGAGAGGGACCAAAGGTAAGAAATTCTCTCCTCCACTTTCCCCTGTGGCATGTGCTAGCTGAATGTATTGTCTTTTTAGGGAAGCAAAGGAGAGCGGGGCTACCCTGGGATACCTGGGGAGAAAGGCGATGAGGTAACAGATTCTTTTCTGATTATATAGTCCTAACAGATTTTATGATGGGAACTATCTTTTCCAGGGTCTTCAAGGAATTCCAGGCATTCCAGGTGCTCCAGGCCCGACTGGACCCCCTGTAAGTATTTGTTAAAACGATTGCACTCACAGTTCTGTAACAAACTTAGTTTTGTGTTTTACAGGGCTTAATGGGAAGAACTGGACATCCTGGTCCCACAGGAGCAAAAGGTGAAAAGGTACAAAGGAAAAGCCTCACTTACCATCCAAAACGCCGCTGATATGTCTATATATCCCTTGCAGGGCAGCGACGGACCCCCTGGGAAACCCGGACCACCTGGACCACCTGTGAGTTGTTCTAGGCTTAAAATTTAAAATTCAGAATAATTCTGTATCTCACCTCTTTCCTAAGGGTATTCCATTTAATGAACGAAACGGCATGAGCAGTTTATATAAAATTAAGGTATTTATATTTGTAATTATTTAAAATCCAGTTCTTTTTCTTTTCTTTTCATTTTCTTTTGAAGGGAGGTGTGAATGTTCCCAGTTACCCAGGGCCACCCGGTCCTCCTGTAAGTACAGTTGTTTATCATCAAACACACTTTTGAAAAATGACTTTCCATGTTTCTCTTACAGGGCCCAAAAGGCGATCCTGGCCCAGTGGTATGAATGTTCCCATGTTTTGTGTCATTTAGGCTCCTGCATTTCTTATGTTCATATTTAACAGGGAGAGCCTGGTGCAATGGGGTTGCCAGGATTAGAAGGATTTCCAGGTGTAAAGGTAAGCACAGAAGTTAGAAATGTGTTCATTTAATTAAAGTAGCAATGTTTTTAAATCCCAACAGGGAGATCGAGGCCCAGCAGGTCCCCCAGGAATAGCAGGGATGTCGGTGAGTTCAGATTACTTCACATCATTTTCACATCCTAACATTTCTCTTCAATTTGCCTTGCCAGGGAAAACCTGGTGCCCCAGGGCCTCCAGGAGTTCCAGGGGAACCGGTGAGTTGGCAGTTACTTTCATGACAGTTGTACAATTAATTTGTGTCTGTGGATGTGTTTATAGGGTGAGAGAGGACCTGTTGGAGATATAGGTTTCCCTGGACCAGAAGGACCCTCAGGAAAGCCAGTAAGTACTTCTTACTACTTAAAATATGCCACGTTAGAAATATTAATCCTTTTTTTCTTTATAGGGAATAAATGGAAAAGATGGAATACCAGGTGCTCAGGTATGGGAAATATGATTTAAAATAAAAGTTATGAGTGATTTTCATGTTGACATCTGTTTTTCAGGGCATCATGGGTAAGCCTGGAGACAGAGGCCCCAAAGGAGAACGTGTATGTATATTACTATTGTGATTGTTATTCAAATTATTCTTTGTTATTATTTTTTCCTTAACAGGGTGATCAGGGGATTCCAGGAGACAGAGGCTCACAAGGTGAACGGGGAAAACCAGGCCTTACAGGCATGAAGGGGGCCATCGGTCCTATGGGTCCACCAGGAAACAAGGGCTCCATGGGATCCCCTGGCCACCAAGGCCCTCCAGGCTCTCCAGGCATCCCTGGCATTCCGGTAAGTAGTGCTAAGACGCTTTAGGGCTCCTGTATTTTAACAACCTTTTTTTTTCCTTCTTCAGGCTGATGCAGTTTCATTTGAAGAAATAAAGAAGTATATTAATCAAGAGGTCCTAAGGATTTTTGAAGGTTAGATTTTCTTAATAACATTTTCGAATTTTATGATATATTATTTTTTCTTCTATACATGAAGAGAGGATGGCTGTATTCCTATCCCAGCTCAAGCTGCCAGCAGCAATGTTGGCTGCCCAAGCTTATGGGAGACCTGGGCCACCAGGGAAGGATGGGTTGCCTGGGCCACCAGGAGACCCTGGACCCCAAGGTAAGTCTTCAAGTGTAATATTGGCTTATTGAGTGTGTCTCTTTTTTATATATTTCTCACTTAGGCTACAGAGGACAGAAGGGAGAAAGAGGTGAACCTGGAATTGGGCTGCCAGGGAGTCCAGGTCTTCCTGGGACTTCAGGTAAGTGGGATATTGTCTTCACAACACAAGCATCTGCATTGTAATTTTTTTTTTATGTCGTTAGCTCTGGGTTTGCCAGGCTCACCAGGTGCCCCAGGCCCACAGGGCCCCCCAGGACCCAGTGGAAGATGTAACCCAGAAGATTGCCTCTATCCTGTGTCTCATGCCCATCAGCGCACAGGTGGGAATTGAACACACCTGAAGAAGACTTGGTTCCTGGTAACATTTCCTTGCCACTGGAGCTCTCTTAATACCGTCAAACCCTCATCATCTGTGGGTTGCTTTTTTTTTTTTTTTTTTTTTTTGGGAGTAAGCCAGGCATTAAAAGCAACCGTTTGAATCCTATTCCTATAGCAATTGCAAATCAGCATTTTTTGATTTTTCCCAAATTCATTCCATATGTTTTGCTTTACAATTGCTATGATTTTTACTCAGAGTTTTATATGAAATATGCAAGTAAATCTTATCGTTAGTTCTTCTTCAAAAGGAAATTGCATCTTGTGACTTAGTAGACTGATGATGATATCCATTTTGTAGACTCATCAACATGTGGTTGGCCTTTGATTTCTGAATTTTAAAGTTTCAGACTTATCTTTTCCTTGGTGTTTAAATTTACTATCATTGCTAAACATCTCGTCAACTTTTTTGATATAGTGCATTGCTCCTGTTGAATGTTTTTTGACTACTTTTTATAACTTAAGAATTTTTATACCATCTACATCTATCCTACTTATGCAGAAAAATAGGCAATAAGAACTTCATTTTACAATTTATGTTTTCAAAAAAAAAATGCAGGAAACTGTTTTATCAGGGAGCCCAAACACCCAGCATAGCCAACTACTGAAATGATTTTGTTAATTCTGTATAATGAGCTCAATTCAAAGCAATCACCACTGGCATGAATAAGTACTGCATGAAAAGGGAGTATCAAATTCCAGTTTTGTATGAGTTCTGCAAAAAAAGCCTAATATTCTGTGGTCCCCTCACTCAGTCTCTCATTTGGTAAACAGAAAGCTGTTTTCCCTACAAGGTGCTTGGTGGTGAAGCCACCAAGCTGTCTTTGGTACTCTTAAAGCTTCAGTGGCCTAGCAAGATCTTTGGGCCCTTGTATCCATTATCCTTATGACCTCATCACCCTCAGACTTTAAGACAAGAAGCCACCATCAAAACAAAGGATGGGATACGTATAGAATGGACTCACTTGTCCTAGAAGATGAATGTGTAGTGTCAGCAAATGCATGTTAAGAAGGTGAAGCCCAAAAGCTCTTAAGGAGAATTGTATTTCTCCAGAAGCTGCAGCAAGAGGTACAGCTCAACAAAGGAAAACCACAGGACTGGATATGCAACTAGTGCTCAGACCAAAGAGTTCACACCCACTCTAAAACCATGTCCTCTGAAAAGAAACAAAAATACAGTGATCATCAAATGCCTAAACAGTCTTTCTGTTGGTTAGCTGTACATTCATTGAGGAACTGTTGATTGGCAGGCACTGATTCTCTAGAACACTGGGCATGAGGATGTTGCAGAAATCTAGATGGTGGGTCCCACAGATGTGAGAACATGCTGCAAGAGCCTGCCAGCCACAGCAATCAGGACTCACAGCTCTTCAAGGAGCAGTGCAGATTTCAATTTGGCTAAAACAGGATGATTGCTTTTGTCTGTTTACTGAAAAATGAGTTTAGAAAGGCTAGCCCACTGACATTGGAAAAAGCTGTGAACAGAGTTGTGTCTGAGGAATGTGCCTAATTTAAGGCAGGGTTTGTTCCAATGCATCCGTGATTTGAACCGGTTTTCATTATAGATTAATGAACTGCTGGTCAGGTACTGTCTACAATGGCTGTGCATACCTATAACATTTTAGGTATTTCATATTGAATTATGCTGTATATTTCAATTCCAAGTTTATTTATTTTCCAAGGTTATTTTATTTATTGTAAGCATTTTGACATTGATTTTTTTTTTTTCGTTTTCTTTCTTGTGCAATACCTACAATGGTGCTGTGTTTTAAACTTACACAATTGGGACATACGTATGTGTTTTCTTAGTAAAATGGTAATTTATCCCGAAAAAGTGTACATAGATCTAAAATTTGGTGCTATGTGTATATCTTGAGCTTTTAATTTGTTGAATTTTCTAAACGCTTACAACTTATCTGCCACTCATATTAATTTACTTGAATTTGTCATAAAGCTAAATATTTTATATGTTTTCAAAGATTATTTTTTCATATTAATAGGTTGTTTATCTTTTTGCCTGTTTGCTAATTTAAAAATATTTATTTTATCATTTTAATGTTTTCATGGACTTTTTTGCTGATGGTAATCAACTTTTTTTGTTTTTTGGTTTTTGAGTTGTTCTTGTCATAGACATAAAAAGACAATTCATTTTCTTGTTTTATTAACTCTGTTCATTTTTATTCTACAAAATATGTCATGCATTCTTTCTTATGAATTGTATATTTAGAAATCTTTCTAAATACCATTAAGGCTTGACTGGTTAATTCCTATTTCAAGGATTTGGATTTATTCAGGTAATTTGATGGGATGGGGAAATATAATATTGTGTGATGCATATTACAAAGTGGACTTGTCACAATGACACAAACTCATTTTTTGTAACTGGGAAATATGACTAAATTTGACGTAACTAGAGAAACAAGGCTGTATCCACATGGTACAAGCCTTTCTCACCCTACTCTATTATTTACCTTCAGATACTTTTTCCTGCCTCAGCTCTGTACACATGATATGCAACAAAGGGCAGCAAGAAATGCTGGGTCCACCTAATTTAACACAAAATGAAGTTGAGATTCGGCAGTTGCCCAATTCCTTTAATAAAAAGAAACTAAATAATTTGGGCCCCAAAGTAGGGTGGGAAGTTTTCCTCTAAATGACTTGATGGTTGCCAAATCCCTTGCACCATTTTATTCCATTCCAAAACATGTGTTTATTTCCACATAGATGTTAATGATGTTCAAAGCAGGGGAGAAGAATTATTCAATTTCATGAATAACTCTTGTTTGCACTCCAGAAAACAACATACATGTTTAAATACAAAATAATTATGGGCCATGACGACGATTAATATTAAAACTGTGATTTCCATATACAAGTATGTTTGAGTTCCAATCTTACATTTTATACCAAGTTCAAAACACTTTCAGATAGAAGTCTTTCTATGCAAAGATTAAAGTATGACTTCAATTCATATTTATGGCCTTTGGAATCCAAAGAAAAACAGAAGAATAATTCATGGATTTGTTCATTGTTCTTTCCAACTGAAGGCAGTAACCATTACTTCTAACCGTAACACAAACACAGCAAGTTTTAACCTTTTAAACTTTTCACTTTGTGAGCAAAGTAACCCCATAAGTTTATTTCCCTATTTCATGGTATTGTTTAAACTTTAAAATTTTAGTCACTTAAAGAACTTAAGCAATTATATTAAAATACGTTGTCTGTGAAAATTATCATTTGATATTTGGCTTATAAAGTAATTTTTATGAATCTGTTTTATGAGTTAGGTAAGATTTAGCCTTTCTGCAGTCTGTCTCATCTGTTGGGAACCTGTGATATACCTCCATTTGTCCACAAGATGGTGTTTAAAACAATTTGTTCAGAAGAACTGAGCAAACTAACAGAAATACAAGGCTACGAACAGTTTAGTGGACAACTAAATCAGACTCTTGCCTTTGCACTTTTTTTTAACTTTTGTAGATAATTTTTGTTAATTTGTTTTGTTAATTTATGTTTTTCCTAATTTTAAGCATCTTTATGAAACAGGCACAGTACCCTTTGGTTTGTTGACTGTTTTGATTTTATTTCTTTGGTGGATATATATGTACTTATACACTTAGTTAACATGCAGATTAACTAGTCATAACTGTTTATACACCACTCTCATATTTTAGTGATCAATATGAAGACAGCTAAATAATTATCCTACTTTTTAGACAGGACAGATACTCTCAACAGACAAGAAAAAAGATTTAGCTTATCACAAGAAGCAGACAATTTATAAAACTACACAATGTCTAAACTCTATGTTGCTCAGTGTACTTAAAATTTTACAGTTATATTTGTATAACGTTTATATTTTTCTAGAATACATCACTATTTACAAAAGTACAATTAGAAACACTGTTTTTTTTAAGTACCGTTTTTATTTTCATAACACTAATAATACACTGGGATTGAGAATTTCTGTTAAGTGTTTTGCTGACGTTGTTTTAATGAATACTCAAAAAAGCTTTGCAGATTTGTCCATTGCTCTTGTTCTTAAATTATTTTTCATACTTGTCTGTATCCACCTTCTGAAGACACACAAGTGTTTACTGTCGCAGTTTCCCAGCGTTATTTCTTAATACTTGAGTGTTGACACATTTTTGTACCATCCCCCTTTTGTACCATCTCTGCTCACAAAGATTATATGCAGGCTTTGAAGAGGAGGAGATGCAGAAGATAATTGAATTTGTATCTTGTATGCCTATGTAATTCAAAGTGACTTAGTCCATTGAATTGTGTTCATTTATTAGTTGGCTGGTTAAGATAGCATTAATTATCTTAAATTTATTCAACTACTAAAAGTCTCAGGCAATAGGACAGATGAGTGTCATCATTTTTATTGTGTGGCATACTTGGAGCTATAATCCAAACGTTTTACTCAACAAAATAATGCTAGAGTAACTGATCAATTTGGTTAAATTGAATGAAGAACCAAGTGAACACAGAGAAAACTTATTCGGACAAGTAGACCCAGCACAGCAAAAATTTGTCTGAAAGATAAGACAAGCTTATAAGACCAAAGCTAAGTCTAAGAAAATCTAAATGGAAAAAAAATTGCGTGTTCAGATCCAATAGTGAGTGATGTGGTACAACTGGAGGAGTTAGCTACTTGCTTCATGAATTTGTCAAAAGTGAATACTAATAAAGTGGGAGGCTTCACTAAATGAGGGGGTAAATAAGATTTAAGTTTATCAGAAGTGTGTGTATTGTGTGACCATACTAAGCTTCTGGGTGTAAGTAAAGATGCTGGCTATTTTACAACTTTTTATTGTATTGTGTTATGCAAAGTACATTTTGGAGATAAATGTTTTTCAGCACATTAATGTCTTTAAATTCAGGTTGTATTGGGTGTATTTTACAACTATTTATTTTTAAATAACATTTAGGGTGTGTTTTCCCCCATTTTGTTTGTTCTCTATCTTACCTCATCAAACTCTTTACGATTTAATTGAATATACTCATGTTAAGTGCAATGGCATTAGTTTTATTCAAAATCCCACATGGGCATAATGCTTTGAGGCCTTGATTCCTACATGTTCATTATGCATAATGAGCTTGTCACCTATCTCAGCAATAAAGGTTCTGACCCTATGTCAGGGAAATCTAAGGTGCAATTATTAAGGCCATATCTACT